GAGGGTGGCGGGAGCGGTGCCGGCTACTGCCCCCAAGTCTAGGCCTAGACTGGGCCCCGCGCCCCCCAGGCACCTGCGGGCGGCGGGATGAAGACTGGAGTAGGGCGGGGTCCGCGTCCAGCTGCGCCTGGAAAGCGAGCTCGGGTGGGTGCCTACAGCAGGGTGCGCCCGGCCGGCCTGGGACTTCCAAAGCGCCTCCCACGCCCCGATCGGTTTGGGGTGCTGGCGCCCGGGGAGCCCAGTGACCCAGGCGGCGGAGTGGGCAGCGCTGCGGGGGGCGCCGGCTCTGCTGCTCTCCCTCCCCCTCGCCATCGCCCAGAATGGGGGTTCCCGGGAGCCCCGCTGGAGGCTGGCTTGGACCACAGAGGAGCGAGGCCCGATCCTTACTTTCGATGCACTCGCCCTTGCTCTTACCGGGCCACCCTCACCCTTTCGGAAAAGAGGTTGAGGTTAAAGCGTTCATCCCCCGGGATCTTCAGGCCAATGGCAGGAACTGTGCAAGAGTTTGGGGGAAGATGGTGTCAGGTAGAGGCTGCGTCCCTGGGCTCGCGGCCGGGAATGGCAGACTCTCGTCCCCCGAGCAGCGGAAAAGGATGGGGCGCAATAGTTCCTGGGCTGGTTTCCTCAGGTCCTGTCCCAGAACTTAAGAAGGCAACAATGAAGAGGCTAAACGTGGAGGAAAAGTGAGGCTAGCATGGCCGGGATGCGTGGGGAGATGGTTGTCTCCGGACCCCGGGAGGGGCGGGAGCGGGTACCTGGGAGCAGAGGCTGGAGTGGGGGACTTTCCCAGCCTCGCGGCCACGCTGAACACAGCAGGGCGAGGACCGGGGTGCTGCTCCTCCAGCAGCAGGAGGAGAGGTCCAGAGGCCGACTCTGGAGGTGGGGGTGGCTCCGCGGGCTGGCCCAGGGGGTGTGCCCCAGCGGAGCACGCGGGAGGGGTGGGGGCGGAGGGGAGGGGGGAGCAGGGGCGGAGGACTGGGCTGGGCCTGGGCTCCTCGAGGGCCCAGAATGGGGATAAGTGACCAGAACCAGAGAGGGCTCGGCTGTATCGATGTAGGAAACTGTAGCCCCTCAGGAGGCCCTCTGGCAAGACCTCCCCTTCCTGCCCCCACCCCCAGTAGTTATGGGGCCTGGGGTGCTGGGGCTGAGGGGTTCCAAGAGTCAAGGGAAGCACTGGGAAATCACCCCTTTTTATCTAAAGGCCCTACTTTGGGGTTTTTCCCCTGTACCCTGGTCTTCCCCTACCCTGACCCTGGGAGGAAGCTGAAAGAAGCTTCTTTCTGGGCACCTTTTGCCCCAGAGCCTCAGCCTGTCTGGACCAGGTGGGCAGCAGGGCCCAGGGTGTGGGCAGCTGACCCGGAGGGGTGGGATTTGGGGGTCAGGGCCTGTACAGGGAACCCCTTGTCCTCTCCCTGAGCTGGGTGTGGGTTTGCAAGGAGACATGTGACCCAGACCAACCCTGGGAGCAGCAGGGCGCCTGCTGTCTGGCCACTCTTACTAGGACTGCTGTGGCACTTCCTCCCCTAGTGGGTCCCTGGTGCCCATGAATTGCAGCTCCTGGGTGGTGGTGGGGGCACTGTCTCCTGGGACTCCAGCATGGCCCTGGGGTGAGCTGTGGGCTTACCCCACCTCAGCAGGTCCTCTAGGGCTGCCCACTGGATGCTTCGCTGCCTCACACAATTGTAGGGACTTCCTCAGGCTGTTGGATTTCCCCACCTTCCGGGGCTCAGGTCCATTGACTTAGGTCTAGGGCTCCATACATTTCACCCAGAGACTCCGGAGCCTGGCAGGCAGACCTGTTCTGACACCGAACTTCCAAAGTCATGGGCCTTGATTGGGGTGGTCTGAATTAGACCTAGCCCTTTTCTGGGCAGAAGGGAGCTTCTAGGAGGATGGATGCTGTTCGGGTTAGAGCTCGTGTGGACCTAGCTGCAGGCAAAAGCCTTGAGGCTGAGTCCCTTCTGTGGCATGGTGGACAGACTCTCGCTCATCACAGCCGGGCTTGTCACGGGAGCTCCTCCTCCACACCCCTCCCTAAGCTGCCTGTATGGACGCGGCCCTCTGACACTGAGGTCGGAGTTATCATTTCAAAACCTTGCTCTGTATTAAACAGCCGTGTTGGGCAGGGCCAGACTGCTGGACTGACAGTAGGGGGCAGGCAGCCGGACCCTCTGAGCTCCCCAACGGCACCAGCGCCTGCACGGCCTCAGCCCAGGGGGTCATTAGGGAAGCTCTCCCCGATTCTGTGCAGACAGAGCTTCCTCTGTCCACCCTTGCTCGGCCAGAATTGTGTGCCGCTGGTGACTGGCACCCCTCTATTCTAGGGCCAAGGCCTCTCAGGGGTCTACAGATACAACTATGGGTGGGTGCACACCCATGTTATAAACCACACTAAATGCACAAAAACTGTCTGCAAGTTTGGGGTGCGGGGAACAGCTCTGGGTGGGAGGTTGGAAATTTGGTCTGGGGGACCCACTCGGCTCCCTCCCTCAGCCCACAGTGAGTCTGGTTTCTGAGTTGTCCCGGTCTAGCCACTTTCGTTTCCCCTGGGGCCGGGTGGAGGCTGGGGCAGAAAGCGGAACTGAGCCCGCGTGTTCTGAGGCCAGGGCAGGGCTGGAGCGTTCTGAACACCTCCCCGTCCCAGCCCCTGGGCCAGGCAAGGGCCGGCCTTACCTCTCCTGGGTTGGTGGCAGCAGAGCTGGGCTCTGAGGGAGGCCTGCAATGTGAGACAGTAGCAGCTCAGAGGCGGCACTAGGCAGGTGCAACCCCAAAAGGTACTGGGCAGGGAATTTCAGGGGAAACTGAGGCTCCATGCTGCAAGGCCAAAGCAGGCCCAGACACAGGGAGTTCAGCTCGAACGTTTGCTCCTTACTTGCTGACCGACACATTCACTTCTGATGGGCTGTGCTGTGTAATGACCCAGTCCTTTCTGTCTTCCACCCAGGGGTCTCAAGTGAAGGGCCAAGGGCATGGGTAAGGGGAGGAGAGGGACAGAAGGGGACTCAGGACTGTGGAGAGTTTCCGGTTCTGGGCTGGAGAGGGAGTTGGGCAGGTGAAGGGGAGGAGGCAGGGTCCCTCTGGCCTGACTCCAGGGAGGCAGTGAAGCTGTGGCCTGGGAGGCGGGGCTCGTGCCCCTGGGTAGGTAGCAGTTAGAGCTGTGGCTTCTGTTTCCTGTAGCCTTCCTAACAGGCTCCGGCAGGCGTTAGGGCCTTCCTAAGTGCTACCCGAATGCGTGTCCAGTGGGAGGAGAAGGGGGAGGACCAAGAACCTAGATGAATGGCCCTAGAGAGGTAACATCTGTTTGGTGCCTGCTGTCATTGGATGCTGAGGCTCCCCTCTGGCTTTCTCCTGCAGACCCCTCTGCCATGAACCAGTCCATCCCAGTGGCTCCCACCCCACCCCGCCGCGTGCGGCTGAAGCCCTGGCTGGTGGCCCAGGTGAACAGCTGCCAGTACCCAGGGCTTCAATGGGTCAACGGGGAAAAGAAATTATTCTGCATCCCCTGGAGGCATGCCACAAGGCATGGTCCCAGCCAGGACGGAGATAACACCATCTTCAAGGTAAGCCCCGGGGAGGAGGTTGGCTGGACCTCTCTCTGTGGTCGGCTATTTCTTCCTGCCCCAGGCCTGGGCCAAGGAGACAGGGAAATACACCGAAGGCGTGGATGAAGCCGATCCGGCCAAGTGGAAGGCCAACCTGCGCTGTGCCCTTAACAAGAGCCGGGACTTCCGCCTCATCTACGACGGGCCCCGGGACATGCCACCTCAGCCCTACAAGATCTACGAGGTCTGCTCCAATGGCCCTGCTCCCACAGGTATCAGGCCTAGCCCTCTGTGGGCCACCTGGTACTGCCCTGCTTTTCTCTCCCTGCTGTGCAGACTCCCAGCCCCCTGAGGATTACTCTTTTGGTGCAGGAGAGGAGGAGGAAGAAGAGGAAGAGGTGAGTGTGGGTTGAGGAGGCAGGTGGAGCCCTCTTCCCTCCCTTGCTGGTGGTGTCCCTTCAGCTGCAGAGGATGTTGCCAAGCCTGAGCCTCACAGGTGGGGCCGGGAGGTGGTGGTTGGGGGTCTAGCACTGACAGCCGTCCACACGCACTCTCTGTAGATGCAGTGCAGTCTGGCCCCCACATGACACCCTATTCTTTACTCAAAGAGGATGTCAAGTGGCCGCCCACTCTGCAGCCGCCCACTCTGCGGCCGCCTACTCTGCAGCCGCCCACTCTGCAGCCGCCCGTGGTGCTGGGTCCCCCTGCTCCAGACCCCAGCCCCCTGGCTCCTCCCCCTGGCAACCCTGCTGGCTTCAGGGAGCTTCTCTCTGAGGTCCTGGAGCCTGGGCCCCTGCCTGCCAGCCTGCCCCCTGCAGGCGAACAGCTCCTGCCAGACCTGCTGATCAGCCCCCACATGCTGCCTCGTAAGGACCCATGGCTGGGCACGGGGAAGCAGAGGACGGGATGGGCCTGCCTTCTGCCCCACAGTGACCGACCTGGAGATCAAGTTTCAGTACCGGGGGCGGCCACCCCGGGCCCTCACCATCAGCAACCCCCATGGCTGCCGGCTCTTCTACAGCCAGCTGGAGGCCACCCAGGAGCAGGTGGAACTCTTCGGCCCCATAAGCCTGGAGCAAGTGCGCTTCCCCAGCCCTGAGGACATCCCCAGTGACAAGCAGCGCTTCTACACGAACCAGCTGCTGGATGTCCTGGACCGCGGGCTCATCCTCCAGCTACAGGGCCAGGACCTTTATGCCATCCGCCTGTGTCAGTGCAAGGTGTTCTGGAGCGGGCCTTGTGCCTCAGCCCATGACTCATGCCCCAACCCCATCCAGCGGGAGGTCAAGACCAAGCTTTTCAGCCTGGAGCATTTTCTCAATGGTGAGGGCCCAAAGCTGTGATCCTCCTGGCTGGCCTCTGACTAGGGACCTTGATTTTGATGCAGAGCTCATCCTGTTCCAAAAGGGCCAGACCAACACCCCACCACCCTTCGAGATCTTCTTCTGCTTTGGGGAAGAATGGCCTGACCGCAAACCCCGAGAGAAGAAGCTCATTACTGTACAGGTACATCTCCCCTATCCCAAAGTCGGCCTTGGTCTCCCTGTCTCATCTCCTCTTTGCCTCCCAGGTGGTGCCTGTAGCAGCTCGACTGCTGCTGGAGATGTTCTCAGGGGAGCTATCTTGGTCAGCTGATAGTATCCGGCTACAGATCTCAAACCCAGACCTCAAAGACCGCATGGTGGAGCAATTCAAGGAGCTCCATCACATCTGGCAGTCCCAGCAGCGGTTGCAGCCTGTGGCCCAGGCCCCTCCTGGAGCAGGCCTTGGTGTTGGCCAGGGGCCCTGGCCTATGCACCCAGCTGGCATGCAATAACAAGGCTGCAGACGGTGACTGGCCCTGGCTTCCTGGGTGGCGGTGCGGACTGATGTGGAGATGTGACAGCCCCGATGAGCACCTGGCTGGCTGCAGGGTCCTACCTCTGGGTTTCCTGGAAGTGGATTTGGGCCAAGAAGGAGAGGGAGAAAGGCCCGAGCCCCTGCCTTCCCGGGCCTTTCTCTCCTGGGCTGTCTCTGGTCTGGTCAGCCTGGCTCTCGGGAAATTCAGCCATGAGCAGGGAAAGAACTCTCCCAACCCTGGGGCCTAGCTGTATAGGAGGAATTGCCTAAGGGTGGCCCACTCTTGTGATTGCCCCATTTCCTCTGGCAACAAAAGCCAGAGTGTTGTGGGCCAAGTCCCCCCACAGGGCCTCTGCAGGGCATGGCCCTGATTTCCCTGGTTTGAGACTCACTTCCTCATCTCCCTGTCCTCTGAGATAATATGAGTGAGCACTTAGGTATCATATCAGATGCTCAAGGCTGGCAGCTACCCCCTTCTTGAGAGTCCAAGAACCTGGAGCAGAAATAATTTTTATGTATTTTTGGATTAATGAATGTTAAAAACAGACTCAGCTGTTTCTTTCCTTTTACTACTACCAGTTGCTCCCATGCTGCTCCACCAGGCCCTGTTTCGGATGCCAACTGGCCCACTCCCCAAGCACTTGCCCCCAGCTTGCGACCATTGGCACTGGGAGGGCCTGGCTTCTGGGCTGATGGGTCAGTTGGGCCTTCATAAACACTCACCTGGCTGGCTTTGCCTTCCAGGAGGAAGCTGGCTGAAGCAAGGGTGTGGAATTTTAAATGTGTGCACAGTCTGGAAAACTGTCAGAATCAGTTTTCCCATAAAAGGGTGGGCTAGCATTGCAGCTGCATTTGGGACCATTCAAATCTGTCACTCTCTTGTGTATATTCCTGTGCTATTAAATATATCAGGGCAGTGCATGTAAATCATCCTGATATATTTAATATATTTATTATATTGTCCCCCGAGGTGGGGACAGTGAGTGAGTTCTCTTAGTCCCCCCAGAGCTGGTTGTTAAAGAGCCTGGCACCTACCCGCTCTCACTTCATCTGTGTCATCTCTGCACACTCCAGCCCACTTTCTGCCTTCAGCCATTGAGTGGAAGCTGCCCCAGGCCCTTACCAGGTGCAGATGCCCAATCTTGATGCCCAGCCATCAGAACTGTGAGCCAAATAAACCTTTTTCTGTATAAATTACCCAGCCTCGGGTCTTCGTTTACAGCAACGCA